GGTTGGGTGGTGATGGGAGAGAAGGCTGAGATATCCTGGGATAGTTCCAGGGAAGCTAAAGATGGGAGTGCTCCAGCCCTCAGACTCCACAGGACACTCCATCACAGGGCCCAGCACCGGGACCCTGCATTCTGCCCACGAGGGTCCGAGGCTCACTGGCACTCCCCCGCCCCCGCCTCCCCTCCTGCCCTGCTCCCTGGTTTCTGTTTATACCTGGCCTTGTTGGTTAGACTGTGAGTTCCCAGAGGGCAGGGGAGCCTGGCCCACTCTGAGTGCCAAGAAAGATTTTTCGATACCATGGAGTGCAGGAAGTGGGTAGGTTTATGACTAGAGATAGATGCAGGCCTCCGTTTTCCATCTTTGCTGAAGCTGGCCAGGCGTCCACCAGGGGTCTGGGCACAAGATGGGGTACAGAAGGAAAGAGAGTGGAAGAGCGAGAAAGGGCTGGTAAGGGGGCTCCTGCTGGAAGGGACAACAGTAGGGACAGAATGAGGGCCCTGCCAGAGGGAATCTCAGCGCTCCATGTAATGCCCCAGGGGCCTCAGTCCCCATCTTCTGTGACAAGATCCATGTCCTGCTCACAGGCACCACCCAGGTACACAGGATCACACACCTATGGGTGCCACCCACGCACAGGCATGGCACACACGCCAGCCCACAGCTTCCCCCAAGCCTGGAGTCCACCTCCAGCCGACCTGTGCCCTCACCACAGAACCCAGACTCTGGGCCATGTGTGCTCTCTTCTTCTGGTCCCAGCCCCGTGCCTGATGCTGACCTGTTCCCCAGAGTAGGCACCTAAAAGGCAGAGGGAAGAGGGGGCCACACCCCAAGGCTAGCAGTGGGGGAAACAGGGAAGCAGGGGCCTCTAGCTAAGCTGGGGACGCCAGTCAGCACAGACACTGCCGCAGGTCCAGGTTGATGTTGAGCGGTTAGTGACCAGGAAGCCTCCCCACCCACCAGAGTCCAAAGAGCACAGGCGTGGCTGCCTCTGTAACCTCATCAAAGGCAGGCTCTGCCTGTGGCCACTAGCAGAGAAGCTGCTGTCCTTCCACCACCAGCACCGGACCACCTGCTCCAAGACCAGCCTCCTGGGGGGACCAGGCACCCGGCCTTCACTGGCACCCAGGTAAGGGCCTGGCCCCCAGGGAAGATCGGGGCGATGGCTGCCTCTGGTTCACTTTGGGTTCTAGGGAGCCGTCCTCAGCAGCGTCAACATGTCAAGGCCCAGCAGCAGAGCCATTTACTGTAAGCTCCTGGCAGGCCCCTCTCCCGTGCCCCACCTCCCGCCCCTTGCTCTGTGCCCTTGTAGTGCACCGGAAGGAGTACTCCCAGAACCTCACCTCAGAGCCCACCCTCCTGCAGCACAGGGTGGAGGTGAGTACCTCTGCAGCCCCCGGGCAGTGTCCGTCTTCTTCCTCTTCTGCTTTTCTCTACCCAGCACGCCTGTGGTCCACCTCTCTGAGCTTTCTCCCAGTCCTAGGACTCCCCCTCTCCCTGCAGCACTTGATGACATGCAAGCAGGGGAGTCAGAGAGTCCAGGGGCCCGAGGATGCCTTGCAGAAGCTGTTCGAGATGGATGCACAGGGCCGGGTGTGGAGCCAAGACTTGATCCTGCAGGTCAGGGACGGCTGGCTGCAGCTGCTGGACATTGAGACCAAGGTCAGCCTTCCCAGCAAACCCAGTGATAGCCAGGCCTCACAGTTGACCTCTCCACCTGGCCCAGGAGGAGCTGGACTCTTACCGCCTAGACAGCATCCAGGCCATGAATGTGGCGCTCAACACATGTTCCTACAACTCCATCCTGTCCATCACCGTGCAGGAGCCGGGCCTGCCAGGCACTAGCACTCTGCTCTTCCAGTGCCAGGAAGTGGGGGTGAGTGGTCGGGGGTGATTGGTCAGGGGTGGCACACTTAGCCTGCCTGACTGCTGCTTCCCAGGCAGAGCGACTGAAGACCAGCCTGCAGAAGGCTCTGGAGGAAGAGCTGGAGCAAAGGTAGGCAGCCTCTGCCCAGCCCACCTATGGGGTGTCAAAGATGTGGCCCCTACCATGTCCTCAGCAGACCTCGACTTGGAGGCCTTCAGCCAGGCCAGGACAGATGGAGGGGGCCTGCTATGGAAAGGCCGCTCCCTATGGAGCAGGCACGCTATCTGGAGCCGGGGATCCCTCCAGAACAGCCCCACCAGAGGACCCTAGAGCACAGTAAGTTTGGGGCATGGGGGCAGGTGAAGGAGTTTCGATGAAAAGTCAAAGATCTAAGATCTAGGTCCATGGTCCCCTTACACTGCAGGCCTCCCACCATCCCCAAGGCCCCTGCCACGCCACACCAGTGCCCGAGAACCAAGTGCCTTTACTCTGCCTCCTCCAAGGCGGTCCTCTTCCCCCGAGGACCCAGAGAGGGACGAGGTAACTGCGGATGGTCTTGAGTTTGCTGAGGCCCGTTCAAGGCCATGGGTTGTTTGGGGCCCAGGAAGTGCTGAACCATGTCCTAAGGGACATTGAGCTGTTCATGGGAAAGCTGGAGAAGGCCCAGGCAAAGACCAGCAGGAAGAAGAAATTTGGGAAAAAAAACAAGGACCAGGGAGGTGAGTACTGAGGGCCAGGGAAGAGGAGTAGGCTCTGGCCCACCGTCTTGGCCCCTTCTCCCAGGTCTCACCCAGGCACAGTACATTGACTGCTTCCAGAAGATCAAGCACAGCTTCAACCTCCTGGTAGGTGGCTCCCCACAAGTTCACCAGGCCTCGGGTGGTGACAGGCATTGCTCTGTGTCCCCAGGGAAGGCTGGCCACCTGGCTGAAGGAGACAAGTGCCCCTGAGCTCGTACACATCCTCTTCAAGTCCCTGAACTTCGTGAGTCAAGGGACGACAGGGTGGTGAAGACGAGGCTTCCTGACACCTTCCATCTCTCCCCTAGATCCTGGCCAGGTGCCCTGAGGCTGGCCTAGCAGCCCAAGTGATCTCACCCCTCCTCACCCCTAAAGCTATCAACCTGCTACAGTCCTGTCTAAGCCCACCTGAGAGTAACCTTTGGATGGGGTTGGGCCCAGCCTGGACCACTAGCCGGTGAGTGAAGACAAAGCCTGAACTGAATCGGGGGATGTGAACTCAGCTTTGTTTCCCTCTTCAGGGCCGACTGGACAGGCGATGAGCCCCTGCCCTACCAACCCACATTCTCAGATGACTGGCAACTTCCAGAGCCCTCCAGCCAAGTAAGGGGAGCTTGGCATAGAGCCCTACCCACCTCTTACTCACTCTCTGTTCTGTCCCTTACAGGCACCCTTAGGATACCAGGACCCTGTTTCCCTTCGGTATGCTCTGAGCTTAATAGGGACTGCGTGGTCATTCTCCAGCCATCCTGACTCTGTTTCTTAGGCGGGGAAGTCATAGGTTAGGGAGCACCTCACACTTTCCTCAGGAGAAGACACACAACCATGACCCTCAGCCTGGGGACCCCAACTCCAGGCCCTCCAGCCCCAAACCTGCCCAGCCAGCCCTGAAAATGCAAGTCTTGTACGAGTTTGAAGCTAGGAACCCACGGGAACTGACTGTGGTCCAGGGAGAGAAGCTGGAGGTGAGGCTTGGGCCATAGGCTAGAAAAGGAGGGCTCAGGGGACTGAGGTGGTGACTCTTGGCAGGTTCTGGACCACAGCAAGCGGTGGTGGCTGGTGAAGAATGAGGCGGGACGGAGCGGCTACATTCCAAGCAACATCCTGGAGCCCCTACAGCCGGGGACCCCTGGGACCCAGGGCCAGTCACCCTCTCGGGTACTACCCAGCCTGGACTATCCAGAGCCCTAGGACTCTGATCCCTGGTTCCCCCTGATTCTAGGTTCCAATGCTTCGACTTAGCTCGAGGCCTGAAGAGGTCACAGACTGGCTGCAGGCAGAGAACTTCTCCACTGCGTGAGTGCCTGGCCCTACAGGATATGGAGGGAACCACGGATGGCTTTTGCTGTTTTGTTCACAGCACGGTGAGGACACTTGGGTCCCTGACGGGGAGCCAGCTACTTCGCATAAGACCTGGGGAGCTACAGATGCTATGTCCACAGGAGGCCCCACGAATCCTGTCCCGGCTGGAGGCTGTCAGAAGGATGCTGGGGGTGAGGACACCCTGGGGTCCTGACAACCATTGTCAGCCTCATCTGAATCTTTGTCTTTCCTCAGATAAGCCCTTAGGCACCAGCTTAGACACCTCCAAGAACCAGGCCCCGCTGATGCAAGATGGCAGATCTGATACCCATTAGAGCCCCGAGAATTCCTCTTCTGGATCCCAGTTTGCAGCAAACCCCACACCCCAGCTCACACAGCAAAAACAATGGACAGGCCCAGAGGCTGAAGCAAACAGTGTCCCTTCTGGCTGTGTTGGAGCCTCCCCAGTAACCACCTATTTATTTTACCTCTTTCCCAAACCTGGAGCATTTATGCCTAGGCTTGTCAAGAATCTGTTCAGTCCCTCTCCTTCTCAATAAAAGCATCTTCAAGCTTGTCATGTGCCTCCCTCGCAGCTTCTTCTGGGCCT